TCTTGTTTCAAGTGGTTCTAATGAAAAGCCTGTGGCGGAACTGCTACCCTACCAGTCAACCAGCATCACTCAAAATCTGGTCCAAGTCCTGGTGTGGTCCTGAAACTGTTGCTTGCTGGTTTAAGACGAGATAAGTACTGAAACTGAGAGTAAGTGTATCTTAATCTGTTCAGGCTACTATAGAAGAATAACATAGACTAAGTGACTCATAAACAACAGAAACTTATTTCTCACAGTTCTAGAGACTGAGAAGTCAGAAATCAAGGCACCAGCAGATTCGTTGACTGGTGAAGGCCCATTTCCTGGTTCATAGATGGCACCTTCTCATTATGTCTTCACTTTGTGGAATGGCAAGGCAATAGGGCCTCTTTTTTAAGGGTGCTGATCCCATTCATGAGGGCTCTATCCTTATAATGAAATCACCTTCAAAAGCCCTACCTCCTAATACTATCACATTTATGATTAGGTTTCAACATATGAATTTTGGGTGGACATAAACATTCAGACCATAACAAAGTGTTTAGAAACTTTTATAGCAGTATGACAAATTAAGTTTATTTGTAATCAAATGTAATAATAAAAACAGATGGATTAGTGAAAAAAAAATAGTTGGCTTACAAAGAAATACATTGAAACCCCTTGAATGAATGATCTAAATAATTAAACATATACATCTCTGGAAGTGAGGATATACCAGGCCCCTTCTTTAAGCTGTTATGTCTTAAAGCTGAAATGTTAACTTCAGTGATAAATTCCTCAGGCAGAGCATTGGCACCTGGCTACAACAGGGTTAATGAGCAGGAGTAGGGTAGGTGGGGTCACAAACCAGGAACACATGCCCTCCAAGTTAGATAGCTTTTTTTCCTCTTTAATTGCCGTTTAAACACACATGCTCTCACATAACACAGAAGGTGAGAGCTGAATGAAGTTTTCTGGGTAATGGCATGAAATGTTTTCCTTATGAGAAGTGGTGTTGAGTTACAGCGTGCAGACGGAGAACGGGGAGGAGAGAAACGGCAGTCTCAATCTGGCCCCCACCTTTTCTTGGGCTTGTAGGAAGGTGGACATGGGCTCCCGGAGACAAGACAAGTGATATGTTGAACTGTTCGGTGGCTGGAATCAACTGCTCCTGGAGTGACCTAAGGCCAGTGTTTATCAGAACTTAGCCAGGGCCAGCCAAGCAGGCACAGATGCTCTGCTATGAAATGCCACGCAGGCAGAGACTGACAAGCGGTAGGAACTGAGCTTTCCCCTTGGACTGCTGCTTCCTGCTGTGTTCAGGGGAGGGGGTCACTTTCTGGCAACTCTGCTGCTGCTGCTGCTGCTGCTGCTACTTCAGCTTCCTCTCCACTCAAGGTAAGCAGGCTAAGGGAGGGCAGGCTGCTAGGGAAAGCTTTGTACCATGAACAGGATCCGAAAGTTTTTCCGAGGAAGTGGGCGAGTCTTGGCATTTATCTTTGTAGCTTCTGTCATCTGGCTCCTCTTTGACATGGCAGCTCTCCGCCTCTCATTCAGTGAGATCAACACTCGGGTCATCAAGGAAGACATTGTGAGGAGGGAGCGGATAGGATTCAGAGTTCAGCCAGACCAAGGAAAAATTTTTTACAGCAGCATAAAAGAGATGAAACCTCCCCTAAGGGGACATGGGAAAGGGGCATGGGGCAAAGAGAATGTTAGAAAAACTGAGGAGAGTGTGCTCAAGGTTGAGGTGGACTTGGACCAAACCCAGAGGGAAAGAAAAATGCAGAATGCCCTGGGAAGGGGCAAGGTTGTGCCGTTGTGGCATCCTGCACATCTGCAGACCCTCCCTGTGACTCCTAACAAGCAGAAGACAGACGGGAGAGGCACCAAACCTGAAGCCTCCTCTCACCAGGGGACACCAAAGCAAACGACAGCTCAGGGGGCTCCAAAGACCTCATTCATAGCAGCAAAAGGAACTCAGGTAGTCAAAATATCAGTACACATGGGACGTGTCAGTTTAAAACAGGAGCCCCGGAAGAGTCATAGTCCCAGCAGTGACACATCAAAACTAGCAGCTGAAAGGGACTTGAATGTGACCATCAGTCTTAGTACTGATAGACCAAAGCAGCGATCACAGGCAGTAGCAAACGAGAGGGCACACCCTGCCAGCACAGCAGTGCCGAAGTCTGGGGAAGCCATGGCCTTAAACAAAACTAAGACTCAGAGCAAAGAAGTCAATGCAAATAAACACAAAGCCAATACGAGTCTTCCTTTTCCTAAGTTCACTGTCAATTCAAATCGCTTAAGGAAGCAATCTATTAATGAGACACCTTTGGGAAGTTTGTCAAAGGATGATGGAGCTAGAGGGGCTCATGGGAAGAAACTCAATTTCTCTGAAAGCCATCTTGTGATTATAACCAAAGAGGAAGAGCAAAAGGCAGACCCCAAAGAGGTCTCTAATTCTAAAACCAAAACAATATTTCCTAAAGTATTGGGTAAAAGCCAAAGTAAACACATTTCCAGGAATAGAAGTGAGATGTCTTCCTCTTCACTTGCTCCACATAGAGTGCCACTGTCCCAAACTAACCATGCTTTAACTGGAGGGCTAGAGCCAGCAAAAATCAACATAACTGCCAAAGCCCCCTCTACAGAATACAACCAGAGTCATATAAAAGCCCTTTTACCTGAAGACAGTGGAACGCACCAGGTGTTAAGAATTGATGTGACACTTTCTCCAAGGGACCCCAAAGCTCCAGGGCAGTTTGGGCGTCCTGTAGTTGTCCCCCATGGAAAGGAGAAGGAGGCAGAAAGAAGATGGAAAGAAGGAAACTTCAATGTCTACCTTAGCGATTTGATCCCAGTGGATAGAGCCATTGAAGACACCAGACCTGCTGGGTAAGACCTATTTCTCTTCTCTTTCCTCAACCCCCAATTTTTAATTCTAGTGTTCTTTCCACAGGTGACAGCTTTTCCTTCCTTTGTTTCCTTATAGTCATATGACATTGGCAGAAATTAAAACACCTCTCTTCCTTATACATGGGTAAGAGATGCATGATGGGAATTAAGTTTGCAATCTCTTGTGCTCTGCTTATATTCTGGCCCAGATGTGCAGAGCAGCTAGTTCACAATAACCTCCCAACCACCAGTGTCATCATGTGCTTTGTGGATGAAGTGTGGTCCACTCTCCTGAGATCTGTTCACAGTGTCATCAATCGCTCTCCTCCACACCTCATCAAGGAGATTCTGCTGGTAGATGACTTCAGCACCAAAGGTAAGAAAACCACTCAGGCTATCTCTTGAAATGTATTTCCTGGTTTATCTTTACTCTGATGTAGACTATCTAAAAGATAATTTGGATAAATACATGTCCCAGTTTCCAAAAGTTCGGATTCTTCGCCTCAAAGAGAGACATGGCTTAATAAGGGCCAGGCTGGCAGGAGCACAGAATGCAACAGGTAAGAAGTTACTCATTTTTTTGTTTGTTACATCTAAGTTTTTTGTGTGTGTTTGGCCCTCTAGGTGATGTGTTGACATTTTTAGATTCTCATGTGGAATGTAACGTTGGTTGGTTGGAACCTCTTCTGGAAAGAGTTTATTTAAGTAGAAAGAAAGTGGCCTGTCCAGTAATCGAAGTCATCAATGATAAGGATATGAGGTAATATTTACACATTCCACAAGATACTTTCAGATAACACTTTGTTTTTCATTTCCTGGATTAGTTACATGACAGTGGATAACTTTCAAAGAGGCATCTTTGTGTGGCCCATGAACTTTGGTTGGAGAACAATTCCTCCAGATGTCATTGCAAAAAACAGAATTAAAGAAACTGATACAATAAGGTAAGTGTGGGAAATTTAAGACTAGAAAGCAGCAAGTTTAAAAAACAAACTTTTCTTTTTGTAGGTGCCCTGTCATGGCTGGTGGATTGTTTTCTATTGACAAAAGTTACTTTTTTGAACTTGGAACATACGACCCTGGCCTTGATGTTTGGGGTGGGGAAAATATGGAGCTCTCATTCAAGGTATTACCAGGTGTTTCCCAACTTTTCTTTACGATAATTGATGCTTATCATCAAATTCTTCCAGGTGTGGATGTGTGGTGGTGAAATTGAGATCATTCCCTGCTCCCGAGTGGGCCATATATTCAGAAATGACAATCCATATTCCTTCCCCAAAGACCGGATGAAGACAGTGGAGCGGAACTTGGTGCGGGTTGCCGAGGTCTGGCTGGATGAGTATAAGGAGCTGTTCTATGGCCACGGAGACCACCTCATCGACCAAGGGCTAGATGTTGGCAACCTCACCCAGCAAAGGGAGCTGCGAAAGAAACTGAAGTGCAAAAGTTTCAAATGGTACTTGGAGAATGTCTTTCCTGACTTAAGGGCTCCCATTGTGAGAGCTAGTGGTGTGGTAAGTTCAAGTGGCAATTTAAAATCTTACTCTTGTAATTCCTGTTTCGTATTTTGCTTTTTAGCTTATTAATGTGGCTTTGGGTAAATGCATTTCCATTGAAAACACTACAGTCATTCTGGAAGACTGCGATGGGAGCAAAGAGGTATGCTAAACTGTTTTCTATCTCATGGTAGCTGAAGTGACCTCTTTATTCATTTCCCCCACAGCTTCAACAATTTAATTACACCTGGTTAAGACTTATTAAATGTGGAGAATGGTGTATAGCCCCCATCCCTGATAAAGGAGCCGTAAGGCTGCACCCTTGTGATAACAGAAACAAAGGGCTAAAATGGCTGCATAAATCAACATCAGTCTTTCATCCAGAACTGGTAAGCAAAAGATTGGTACCTCTTCTTTACCAGTGGCTCATTCCCAGCTCTTCTTTCTCTCCAGGTGAATCACATTGTTTTTGAAAACAATCAGCAATTATTATGCTTGGAAGGAAATTTTTCTCAAAAGATCCTGAAAGTAGCTGCCTGTGACCCAGTGAAGCCATATCAAAAGTGGAAATTTGAAAAATATTATGAAGCCTGAAGTGTAACTGATGTTTTTATATAGTAAACCCATTAAATACTGTGAAAATAACACTGAACTTGGAAACTATATTTCTCAGCGGTAGTTTAAATTTTCAATTTTAATAACATTTGAATGGAAGATTTTTTATAAATCACAATATTTGGAATACCAAAAGATGACTCAGGAAAACAGTCCAACATTGGACTGAAGTCCTTCTTCGGAACTGGGTGGCCTTTGAATTGCCTGCTTTCCACCCTATGCTAGACCTCATCATGCAAATTTCCCTGTGAAAGCTAACAGGTAACTGGAAATGAAGACAGAAGGACTTGAGAAAGCATGAGGATATTCCCAATGACTATGTTTGGTAATAATCAGCTCTTCTGGCCCACAAGTAGGAATGATCAATGAGAACTTAACTTAGTCCTTTATTTGGGGATTTTTTCATCAAACAAAAATTTCTTGAGTTCTTATGGCTAGAAGACCTCAGATGCCCACAGCTGTCACGTTTGTGAAATCCCTCCAGACTACATGCATGCTTACCTAACAGTTTGAAATAGTATTGATCTACTGCTGGTAACCCTGCTTGATGGCAGCATTTTGATCTAAATTACATAATGGTTTTTCCCAATCTGAATCAGTGGAAAAAAATTTAAGTGAGGAAGAAGAGGCCTTCAAATGCTTATTTAATTCTAGGTATGAACACTATTTCAGTTCATTTTGTGCTTTTAAAACTACAGTTTTAAAGATTTATGATACCAATAACTTCCTAGATTCATGTGGATTTTTTTTAAGGCAATGAAAAAAGGCTGGATTATAACACACTGTAGTAATCAAAAATGCATTTAAGCATTGAATGCACTCTAGTGCAGGGCCAAGTAAGAGGAGTTGAAATGAGTAAAGCAGAAATAGAGCTGCTGAAAGTTTCTTTTATATAAAAATAATAAAATACTACTTTAGATATAGTAGCATTCACAGGGATGAAATATGCGAAAAATGGGTTCTAAAATATTTCAAAGGGAAAATGAAGTGAAGGAAACATCATGAAAGGGGAAAGGAATGAGGTAAACAAGTCTTAGGAAGAGAGTTAAGAAAAAATTCCGCTGGACTTGGCCAAAGAAAGAAGGGGATCTAGTATCTCTATGAAGGAAAAAAGAGTAAAGCCCTCAGTGTGAACCCAGTGAGAACACTGACAAATTTGGGAAAAGTTAAATACTGATTTCATCCAAATAAAGCCTCTAATCTTAAGCATACCAATACTTTGGCATACCAGAAGACACCTTAGAAATCAGGATAGCCTTTGCATTCATTTTGGTAAGAAAACTGATGCTGAGAGGATAAATTACCTAAAAATCTTAAAACCCAGGCAAGTTAGTCAAAGAATCAAGATTAGAATTCAGGTTTCCAGAGACAGGGCTCATTCTAATGCCTCAGGTCACTGGCCCGAACAAATCTGCTTCACAGAATTCCTTAGAAAGAGATACACAATTCTTTGCTGGGATTGGGTCCCTGGAGGACAACCATACTATATTCTTGTTAATATGTTTTTTCTTTTTTTAAATTTAAACTTTTGTTCAGTTGAGATGATTGTGAAACTAGGTATCTTTCATTCTGACTCCTAGTTTAACATTTAATTTTGACTCCCAATGAGTTACGTAAAAGCAAAACTATAACTAAGAATGGGAAAAAGAACTATTTCTGCACATTTGTAACATATTTAAGATGTTTTCTTCATATAATTGAAAACTGCAGATGAGTAAGAGAATGACTAGGAAATGAGATACAGTTATATGACACATAATGATGTTTTAGTCAACAATGAACCACATATTTGACATTGGTCCCAAAAGATTATATTAATAATATGGTATCTTTAGTGTGCTTTTCTATGTTTAGACACACAAATACTCACCATGATGTTACAATAGCCTACAGTGTTCAATACAGTAACATGCACAAGTTTGTAACCTAGGAGCAACAGGGATTCCATATAGCCTAGGTGTGTAGTAGGCTACCTACACCATCTAGGTTTGTGTAAGTACACTCTGATATTCACACAATGATGAAATTGCCTAATGACACATTTCTCAGAATGTATTTGTGTTATTAAATGATGCATGACTCTAATTCTTTTCAAAACAGAGCCATATGGGGCAAGGGGGATGGGGGGACGCAAGTCAGTTGTCAAAAGACTAATTGAGTTACTGACAAACTGAACATGCTAGGTGCCTCATGTAATTCTTCATGTAACTAAAAAATGTTGAGAGGTTTTTTTCCCCCGGGTATATAGGCTCTCTTTTTATCCGAAAATAGTTTCCACAAAGAAGTCAACTCTGTTCTGAAAAAAAATGAATTGCATTTTGAATACACTTATCTTTGGGTATATCAACTAAAGGAAGTTGGATTTTTTTCCTTAACAGAAACTTCTGCAGTCCTCTCAGTTCACATCCTTTCTGACTTTACCCTGACAAACTTATTATATAAAGCTATATTTAAATCTATATTGTCAATATAACAAAGGATTGTTTTTGAACATCACAAATTTGTTCTTGGATAGAATTTTATACATTGCTTTTCATCATATATTTGCTCAGTTACTCTAAGAAGCAAGGAACTGATCACTAGTTGGGAATCTATATGGGCCTAAACTTGAGTGTATTGATTTATTATTACATCTACTACCAACATTTTCTTAAGCATAGCCTTCTAAATTTTTTCAGGAGATTAGAATAAAGGTATACATGCTACTCGGTCTTCTGGTAATTCTAGTGATAAACCTTTGGATGAGACAGGTCCTAATCAGCACTGAATTCTTCAATAGGAGGCTGTGTTACAGGAGCTACAGATTTTTCCCTGGATTAGCTTAGGTCATTGCCTTTACTTTAAAAAAAAAAAAAAAAAGTCTATGCATCTTGTTACCTTGAATACAAGGGTGGTCTTGATAATATTTGACAGCACTAACCAACTTACCAAGCCATCTAAGTGCTTCTGAGACTTTTCAGTTTGCACAATTTCTTTCTCCTTTTCAACAGTTACCCAGCGCTTCTGCCCTACTCTCTTGTAAGCTGACACAGTTGTTGTTGGTACAATCTTGTTCTATCACCAGCATCAAATTTGCTTAATACTGCTTGTTGACATCCCCTCAGCTGTCATTCACAGCAAACCACCATGTGCCATGATCACAATGTATTATTAGCTTCGCCACACTAATTTGGAAACATTCTTTTAGATATTAAAACACCTTACTTCTAGTATTAGTTTGGGACTGCAGAGGGGCAAAGATACCATTTACAGTATATAGGAGTCCAATATTCCCAACCAACCTTGATTTCATGAATGGCTTGTAATTATTTCTAGCAGGCACTCATGCAATAGAATAAGATTGAAACATGCCAGAGAGTACCATCTTTCTTTGTTTTAACATCTCTGATTGAATTCCTATATTCAGAATACAAGAAAAAAAATTTACCAACCAGGCGCAGTGGCTCACACCTGTAATCCTAGCACTTTAGGAGGCCAAGGTGGGTGGATCATGAGGTCAGGAGTTCAAGACCAGCCTGGGCAACATGGTGAAACCCCGTCTCTACTAAAAATACAAAAATTAGCTGGGCATGGTGGTGGGCGCCTGTAATCCCAGCTACCTGGGAGGCTGAAGCAGGAGAATTGCTTGTACCCGGGAGGTGGAGGTTGCAGTGAGCTGAAATTGCGCCACTGCACTCCAGCCTAGACAACAGAGCAAGACTCTATCTCAAAAAATAATAATAATAATTTTTACCTCAGAAGAAAGCCCCAAAATCTTGGATTAAAACAAAAAAATGACATTGGGTGATGGGAAAAAAGAAAGGAACTAATTATCATTGAGTGTGTGTAGGTACTATTTGTGTAGGTGCTATATGTGTCCCATCTCACTGATGGGTACAACTCATCAAATGACTCTCATTCTCCCTGTTATATGAACAAGAAGGATAACTCCCACATACAGATGAGGAATTTGGTAAATTGCCCAAGGTCATCCCACAAGTAAGAGATAAAACCCAGTTTCCATTTTATCTGGCTCAAAAAAAATTTCTCTCACTATACCATGCTGCTATATAATTAATTTTCTTCTTTACAAAGGGCTGTCATCTCAGGTGGGTGCATTTAAAAGTTTCTTGGTCTCAGATTACTGATGCCACAGTATTGAGATGAGATTGAATTAAACCCCTTTGGCCTCTTTTGGATGTTGTATAAACAGAAAAAAGAAGCATGGTCTCTCTCTCTCTGTGGTAACCAATTGATGTGTAGGTATAAACATGGCTACCCCCACATGTTTTGCTGTGATCTATCTCTTTGACTTCATGCAGAACCTATTCTTTTTCATCTCCTGGACCAAATGTGAAAGAAAGAAGTGGACATGTGGAGGATTCTTTCTCTGTGAATAATATTGAAAAAGCTCCATTTTCTGGGGAAATACCCATGGTTCATTGTCTGATGCCAAGAAAGAATTCAGGACACAGACACACATGAGGAGTGGGTTTAGGAGTGGAAAGTTTAATAGATAAAGAAGAGAGTGAGAAAGCTTCCTCATGTTGAGAAAGACAGTTGCTCAAGAGAGGGTTTTCTGGGTTTGGGGCAAGATTTGATTGATTTCATACAGAGGCTTGAGGAGGCGGTGATTGATATACATAGGGCCCGGGGATTGGTTTAACCAGGTATACTACTTACATAGCCGGTGAAAAGACTGGCCCTCCCACCCTAACCTTTTATTATGCAAATGCATCTTCTACCTGGCTGTCACCATGACATTTGCACACGTGGCTTCACTTCACCAGTGCCATGTCACCCACACACCTGGTGACAAGGAAAAGGGAGCAGGAATCACCATATTGAATGTGCCTGGCTTCCAGGTACAGCTGCTAGCTTTACATATGGGAGCCTCTAGCTTGCATATCTATACTTGCAACTTGACTTTTCAGGCTGCTTTTTGTTAGAAAATAAGTGGCTTGGGGGCTGCTTTTTATTAAAGGAAAAATCCACCGAGAACTATTTTACCCTTTCTAATGGCCTAAAATAAATTTTTAATGACTCCTGTATTAATATTACCAACCCTTGATCCCTCCAACCTTTAATCAAAGCTAGCAGATTGCTCATCTTGAACAGAAATAAAAAGTTAAAAAGTTGGAGTCCTTTAAAACACAAACCATGACTTTTTATTCCTACTCATTGTGTAGGTTGTCACTACTGTGCTTTTGCAACAACTTTTGCATGGGTTACTCAATAGTTGCTACAAGACAAAATGCCTTACAATTAGAAAAAAAAATTAACCAGAGATATTGTACAAAATATTTATTTTTTGACAGTTTTGAATAAGCCATATAAAGTATTATATATCCCTAATGAAGCTTAATGGATAGTATTCCAGGTGTTGGTGGTGTCTGTATCTCAAAGAAAGAAAAAAATAACATCACACTAAACAGATTTAATGCCTCTGTTTTCAACCTAATGGAACAATAGTTATCATTTCAATTAGAGTCGCTTTGCAAGTTTATGTGAATCTTTGCTTTGTAAAAACACATACAAAACACAAGGGAAAATTCTCATTTTCCAGCAAATACAGCAACTTCTAATATGCTGTTTCTAATAATGAGTCACCATCAAATAAGTAATAAATATTTTTTTCAAAAACAAGAGCTTTCTGTTTTATTATTGATTGACAGATATTTACCAGTTTAAGGATATTGGTCATAAGCATCTATATAATAAACCCTTTATATTAGATGTTAAATTAAAATTTTTCATAGCATGAATAGATTTTTAAGTGACCACTCAAAAACATAGCAATTTTTGTAAATATACTGTATGTGTGTGTATATATATATATATATATATATATTTTTTTTTTTGATGCTTTGATCTGGAAGAAAGAAATATCAAGAGTTTCTATTCACAACATAAAGAAAATAAAATGTTTTTAGATATTTTTAACTCTTTCAGGTGTATAGCTTTGTCTGCATCTGGCCTTCTGCACAAAAGTATCTCAAGTGAACTTACACTCTGGATACCATTTTCCAAACTTGAAGGAGTAATCAAGTTCTTAATTATCAGGGTGCTTGTTATTTAGTTGAAGATTACACACATGTCTTCTGCTTCAAACAACTACCCCAAATTTGCTAGTTTTATACATATTAGCTTAAAAACAAGAGAAGCCAAAGATTAAGTAAGTGAATTGTGTTAAAGATTGCCTGAAAACATTTGCTAAGGGGAGAATAAAACTAAAACTGTGGAGTATAAAGGATGTTGGAATTAAACATTTTTAAGTACTTTTTCTTTTGCATCTGATCGACTGAAGTTATTATAAAGAAGGAATCAAGTATGTAACTTTAAATTCTAGGTAAACATCCAAATTACTTTCTAAATTCATTTCCAAAATTCTCCTGTGCTGGCAGTTAGCTACTAGAGATCATCATTTGATTTTGTAGTTTGCCATGTTCTGAGTGAGTTCAGCTGCTTACTACTACCCATGTCATTGTGTTTGTATTGATTGCCTGGCTCAGTTATCTCATGTTCTTCATGAACTATATACACATTTTCATTGTCTTTAAACAATACTGAGTTTTGAAGTTAAGTAGAATATTGTAGGGGTTATCAGAAACCCATATTCATTGTGGTATGTTTCTGTCTGATACTTTAATATTGGTAAATATAGTTTTTGACATTGCATTTTACAATCCTATTGTTTTTTAGAGTGATGAAAGTTCAAGTTTTAAGAGAAGTGGTTGCCTTTCTCATACTGTCAAACATATTTCTTCTTTATTATACTCTGGTGCTTTATCCTTCTCCATAATTCTCTATTATTACTTATTTTAAATGTTTTCCCTATCACATTGAAAAACTTAAATGTCCGTTCTCCATTTGAAAATATGCCAAAAGTATGATCCCATGTAAATATGCAGAAACGATTGCTATGAAAATGTCAGCATAGTTTAAATGTATTACTCTGATGATTACAGAGATTTCTTCAAGTTGTTCGTGTTAAGATGCATCTTAAACATGATCTCAGTTCCTTAAAAAATGATAAAAATTTTTCATGTATATTACATATCTACCTACCAGAAATCCTTTTTACAATTTTATATACAATCATTTTAAGACCTTTTTGAAATAAATAATGCAAATGAACTAAAATAAAGTGTTCTCTTGATTTCTGAAGAGGTATT